CACCACCACCAGCACCTTCATTATCACATTCACCATCCTCACCATCCTCACCACCACCATCACCACCATCATCACCATCATCATCATGACCATCACCACCATCACCACTATCACCACCACCACCATCATTACCATCATCATCACGACCATCACCACCATCATCACCATCACCACTATCACCACCACCACCATCATTACCATCATCATCACGACCATCACCACCATCATCACCATCACCACTATCACCACCACCACCATCATCACCATCACCATCATCACAGTCATCACCATCATCACCATCATCATCATCACCACTACCATCACGCTCACAGTCATCACCATCACCACCATGATCACTGCCATCATCACCACCACCATCACCACCATAATCCCCCCCAACTATTACAACCATTAACTTATTTAACAAAAATTTATTAATCACCAACGATTTTCCCAGCCCTTTCCAGCACCATTTCAGGTGCTTGGATACACTCATACCTTATTAGCATCCCTCCTGTCCCCCCGTCACCATTTTCGGTCTCCATTGCTAGGCAGCAGTGTGGACTTGGAAGCCTTTTGATATGTTCTTACAGATTCTGGAGCCCTCAGAAACCTCTGGCAACTGTAGGGTCAGCATTTGAGTCTGTGAGGGGTCATGGAGGGGACTCAAAAGCAAGGGGAGCAGACTCTTTCCCTTAGGGCTCTAAACCTTTGCTCCTGTGCAGAATCCGGGGTGTGTTCTGGTAGCCTACATGCCCTGACTCCTCTAAAGTAGACCTGTGTTTAAGGCTTGGAATCCTTCTGTGTGTGTCAGAGTCACTTGAGGAGCTGGTTAAGACGTTTGACCCCAGGCCCTACCCCCTGAGACTGACTCATGAGTCTCAGGTTGGGTCCAGGAGCTATCACTTACCAAGCCCCCATGGGAACTCTGATGTTAAGGGACTCAGGGCCACTGTAGCTTGTGGTGGCCAAGAGGAGCCCCTTGCCCTTTGCTGCCTGGTCCAGCCAGCATGGCCAAGTGAAGCCTTTCTTCTCCCTCTACTCCGCAGGCACACCAACTGGTCCAGCCAGCATGGCCAAGTGAAGCCTTTCTTCTCCCTCTACTCCGCAGGCACACCAAAATGAAGACAGCCCATGGCCAAGTGAAGCCTTTCTTCTCCCTCTACTCCGCAGGCACACCAAAATGAAGACAGCCACCAATATTTACATCTTTAACCTGGCCCTGGCCGACACTCTGGTCCTGCTGACGCTGCCCTTCCAGGGCACGGACATCCTCCTGGGCTTCTGGCCGTTTGGGAATGCGCTGTGCAAGACAGTCATTGCCATTGACTACTACAACATGTTCACCAGCACCTTCACCCTAACTGCCATGAGTGTGGATCGCTATGTAGCCATCTGCCACCCCATCCGTGCCCTCGACGTCCGCACGTCCAGCAAAGCCCAGGCTGTCAATGTGGCCATCTGGGCCCTGGCCTCTGTTGTCGGTGTTCCCGTTGCCATCATGGGCTCGGCACAGGTCGAGGATGAAGGTCAGTGGGGTGTCCCCTCCTCCCCTCACCAGGGCCCACTCTGACCCCGTTTCTCTCCCTGCAGAGATCGAGTGCCTGGTGGAGATCCCTACCCCTCAGGATTACTGGGGCCCGGTGTTTGCCATCTGCATCTTCCTCTTCTCCTTCATCGTCCCCGTGCTCGTCATCTCTGTCTGCTACAGCCTCATGATCCGGCGGCTCCGTGGAGTCCGCCTGCTCTCGGGCTCCCGAGAGAAGGACCGGAACCTGCGGCGCATCACTCGGCTGGTGCTGGTGGTAGTGGCTGTGTTCGTGGGCTGCTGGACGCCTGTCCAGGTCTTCGTGCTGGCCCAAGGGCTGGGGGTTCAGCCGAGCAGCGAGACTGCCGTGGCCATTCTGCGCTTCTGCACGGCCCTGGGCTACGTCAACAGCTGCCTCAACCCCATCCTCTACGCCTTCCTGGATGAGAACTTCAAGGCCTGCTTCCGCAAGTTCTGCTGTGCATCTGCCCTGCGCCGGGACGTGCAGGTGTCTGACCGCGTGCGCAGCATTGCCAAGGACGTGGCCCTGGCCTGCAAGACCTCTGAGACGGTACCGCGGCCCGCATGACTAGGCGTGGACCTGCCCATGGTGCCTGTCAGCCCGCAGAGCCCATCTACGCCCAACACAGAGCTCACACAGGTCACTGCTCTCTAGGCGGACACACCCTGGGCCCTGAGCATCCAGAGCCTGGGATGGGCTTTTCCCTGTGGGCCAGGGATGCTCGGTCCCAGAGGAGGACCTAGTGACATCATGGGACAGGTCAAAGCATTAGGGCCACCTCCATGGCCCCAGACAGACTAAAGCTGCCCTCCTGGTGCAGGGCCGAGGGGACACAAGGACCTACCTGGAAGCAGCTGACATGCTGGTGGACGGCCGTGACTGGAGCCCGTGCCCCTCCCTCCCCGTGCTTCATGTGACTCTTGGCCTCTCTGCTGCTGCGTTGGCAGAACCCTGGGTGGGCAGGCACCCGGAGGAGGAGCAGCAGCTGTGTCATCCTGTGCCCCCCATGTGCTGTGTGCTGTTTGCATGGCAGGGCTCCAGCTGCCTTCAGCCCTGTGACGTCTCCTCAGGGCAGCTGGACAGGCTTGGCACTGCCCGGGAAGTGCAGCAGGCAGCTTTTCTTTGGGGTGGGACTTGCCCTGAGCTTGGAGCTGCCACCTGGAGGACTTGCCTGTTCCGACTCCACCTGTGCAGCCGGGGCCACCCCAGGAGAAAGTGTCCAGGTGGGGGCTGGCAGTCCCTGGCTGCAGACCCCGAGCTGGCCCTGGGCCAGCCGCACCTCTGAAGGTTTTCTGTGTGCTGCACGGTGCAGGCCTCATCCCTGACTGCAGCTTGACTCTGGGCCCAACCCCCATTTCCCTTCAGGAGACCAGCGAGAGGCCCTGGCCCATTCCCTCCAGCGGTGCAATGAACTATCATGCTGTGGACCGTCAACCCAGCCCTGCTTCTCAGTGTGGGGCAGGTGTCTCAGGACGAAGGCGCCGCGTGACCACATGGGCAGCTCTGTTCACAAAGTGGAGGCCTCGTTTTCCTGGTCTTGACTGCTCTGTTTGGGTGGGAGAAGATTCTCTGGGGGTCCCCACATCCTCCCAAGGCTCCCCTCACAGCCTCTCCTTTGCTTGAAGCCAGAGGTCAGTGGCCGTGCTGTGTTGCGGGGGAAGCTGTGTGGAAGGAGAAGCTGGTGGCCACAGCAGAGTCCTGCTCTGGGGACGCCTGCTTCATTTACAAGCCTCAAGATGGCTCTGTGTAGGGCCTGAGCTTGCTGCCCAACGGGAGGATGGCTTCACAGCAGAGCCAGCATGAGGGGTGGGGCCTGGCAGGGCTTGCTTGAGCCAAACTGCAAAGGCTGTGGTGGCTGTGAGGACACTGCGGGGGTTGGGGGGGGGGCGTCTGTACCTCAGGGGATGCCCCGCTGTGGTCACCCAGAGAATCACCCTTCCTGGTCTACAGATGGAAGCTGCAGGTTGGTGACTTTGCAAATGCACTTCCTACAGATGAACTATTAAAAGACCTGCAACATTGAAAAAACTCATTTTTTCCACCAAAACCTTGGCCAGGTAACCTACCTTAGGCACCTGCAAAGAACAGGAAGTGATGGCTGTCTCGCAACAGAGCCTGGGCTGCTCCTCCTGCTCTGGGGAGTCTAGGCCGTGGGGACTGTTCTGGGGAGGCTCATGCTGTCTCCATGACGTCTGTGGCAGGAGTCCCTGAGGACGGGAGCTGCCTAGCTACAGTTTTCTTGCCAAGGCGAGGTGTTTTGTGAATCTGTGCTGATGTAATGTGCACCTTCACGTATTTATGCATGTGGCAAGCGTTACTTCCTGTGCACGTAGCCAGCCCTGGGTCTGTCTCTGGGGTAATGAAAAAGGACCCTAATAAACACCTGCTCACTGGCTGGGTATTCTTTGTAACCAGTGTTTCTGGCTCCTGCCA